TGGCGCAGGTATCCTAACCTCAGGCCCCTGGCATCTCTCCCCAGGATTCCAAGCACTGAACGCACATCAGCCTGCTGGGCTCTCTCGATTTCTTTCCCTCACTGGGCCGTGTGTTCAGACGCACCTGGGAGCCCCTTCCCCACTTCCTGGAAACTCAGCGACTCCAGCCACAACCTCCAAAACGCCAAACGCTCCGCCCCAAGGAATCCTACCTCACCTTCTCATAACCTGCCCATTCATTCTCCTTCATAATCCTCCAAATCCTCATTTTCCACCCCCAAATGTCCGTTTTCAATTGATATCTCTTTGTTCTCCTCGCAATCACCAACTCCCATCTCCAACCAGCACTCAGGACTCACTTGGAGACACCCCTTCCTCACGCACACACGTATCTACTCCGCAAGCCCAAATGTGCTTCCCGGATTCCTAACCGCCAGGGAGCCTCCCTACCACCACCCCCGCCCCTAATTCTCCACCCAAAGCCCTTCCCCCACCCCGGGCCTTTCCCCTAACCAATCCCCCAAATGCCTCTCCACTATCGTGACTGCCCCTCATCACACCCCCTCCTCTCGGTCCCTTCTTATACTCTGCTGCTGCCCAGCTCCCTCGGCCGCCCTCAACCCCTAGTCCATGGGCACCGCCCTCCCTACCATGAAAAGTCGGAGGACGCAGGAGTCTCCAAACCCGGACTGAGAGAGGCAGGAAACACCCAGCTCACGCCAGCCGGGGGCGGAGGCGGGGCCGGAGCGATAACTTCCGCTGTCCGCACCCCACTTCCGCCCCGCAGAGGGCAACGTCTTAAGCCGTCCGTTGTGCGCCTAGGGGCCAGTTTTCTTTCCAGCCTCCCCGGCCGGAGTGGGTTCCAGCTTTTCTCGGCTGGGGAGGGCATTTATCCCACCTCCGCTATTTCAGCTGCCAGAGGGGAGGCAAGGTGTGGGGAAGTTTTCCTTCCCGGGCGAAGAAGCTCTGCGGAACTGTCATTTTCCGGAACTGGATGCTTGCTTCCTGGCGGGGTTCTGAAAGCGAACACCGCGGGGCAAGATGGCGGTAGTGCGTCGGCTGCTGCCCCGGGTCTGGCAGAACTCGGGTGTTTTGGGCTGAGACAGTGGCAGCTGCGGCCCCGACCCCAAGTGCGGGGACCTCCGGCGAATAAAGGTCGGCCTGCGGGTAGGCCGGTAGGGCCTGCGGTCCGGCCTGCGGGAGAACTGGGTCGTCAGTCCTCCGAGTGGTGGGGCTGGGGACTTTGAGGGAGTTGGCTCTAGGGCACAGTCCCTGCCTGGCCAGGTCGGAGGAACAAGTGCTGGGATCTGGCGTGTGTGCTCCAGGGGCTCTTTCCGCGGCCCTTTCCACCTCTTTTCACTTTGGGGACGGTAGGCCTTTATAAACGGACTAATGCTGGGTGATTTGTTCCTGTGGTTGTTGATGCCGAGGAAAGACTCTGGGCCCCAGGACTCACCTAAACTGGAGTTCGAATACTGTTCGCTCGCTGTGTGACCTTGGGTGAGTTCCCTCACCTCTCTGAGCCTCAGTTTAAGTCTGGATTTTTTTCTTCTGCTTCTGCCAGAAAAAATAACAAGCTTTTCTGAAGTGAGAAGCTGTTCTCAGCCACGAGTCCTGTGCAAGATCACTAATGATTACCTGGCATTTCTGCGACACAGGCAGGTCCTCAGGTGAGATCTCCAGACTTTACTGCTGGGGCAGGCTACAACACCCACTTGCCCATTTTCCTTGCAGGGTTTGTGCAAGTTTGCAAACATGTTCACCCTGTCTCAGACCTCGAGAGCATGGTTCATCGATAGAGCCCGTCAGGCACGAGAAGAAAGGCTTGTGCAGAAGGAACGGGAGCGGGCAGCTGTTGTGATCCAGGCCCATGTCCGGAGTTTTCTCTGTCGGAGTCGACTGCAGAGAGATATCAGGTAAGGGCTAGGATCTCCCTAGCACATGATTCTAAAATGTCTTTTTTTGCACTTTCTTTTCTAGGAGAGAGATTGATGACTTTTTTAAAGCAGATGACCCTGAGTCCACTAAAAGAAGTGCACTTTGTATTTTCAAGATTGCCAGGAAACTGCTGTTCCTATTCAGAATCAAAGAGGATAATGAGGTAAAACGATAATAGCAAACATGTATAATACTGAATGTATAACCCCCAGTGTGTCTCTTTGCAGAGATTTGAGAAGTTGTGTCGCAGCATCCTGAGCAGCATGGATGCTGAGAATGAGCCTAAGGTAAGTGGACGGGAGCCGCAGTGTCTCCCACAGCCCATGACATTCCTCTTTTTCCCACCTATAGGTGTGGTATGTGTCCCTGGCTTGTTCTAAGGACCTCACCCTCCTTTGGATTCAACAGATCAAGAACATTTTGTGGTACTGCTGTGATTTTCTCAAGCAGCTCAAGGTAACAAAAAAAAAAAAAAAAAAAAAAAGCAATGTCTTAATCTTGCTGTGTTTATTGTTTCCAGCCTGAAATCCTGCAGGACTCCCGACTCATCACCCTGTACCTCACGATGCTTGTCACCTTCACAGACACTTCAACGTGGAAAATTCTTCGGGGAAAAGGTCTGTGGGACTTGCTTCAAAATGTTCTCTAAACTTTTTTGTTCTCACTGTTTTCTTTCTTTAGGTGAAAGTCTTCGACCAGCGATGAACCACATTTGTGCAAATATAATGGGACATCTCAACCAGCATGGATTTTATTCTGTGCTGCAGGTCTGTGACTCCTGCCCCCCAGTGTGCAACTTCATCCTCTGACCAATTAAAACATTCTTTTCAGATATTGTTAACCCGTGGCCTGGCAAGACCCCGTCCTTGTCTATCCAAAGGCACTTTAACAGCAGCTTTTTCTCTAGCGTTACGGTGAGTAAGAAACCATAGCTGAGGTGTTGGCACTGTCTGAATGAGTGGATCTATCTGTGTCTAGCCCTGTGATTGCTGCACAGTTCTCAGACAATCTGATTCGGCCGTTCCTCATCCACATCATGTCTGTGCCTGCTCTGGTGACTCATCTCAGCACAGTGACCCCTGAGGTAAGCAGGCTCTGTGAGTTCCCCGTGAAAACTTTCTGATTTAACGGTCTGCTATTCTTTGCAGCGCCTCACTGTTTTAGAATCCCATGACATGCTTCGTAAATTCATCATATTTTTAAGAGACCAAGATCGATGCCGTGATGTATGTGAAAGTTTAGAAGGATGCCATACGCTTTGTCTAATGGGTAAGTATCCGTGGCTGGAACTTGATTGTGTCGGCCCATCACACTCAGCCTTCTCTCTCTGTAGGCAACCTCCTACACTTGGGCTCCCTCAGCCCCAGAGTGTTAGAGGAGGAGACAGATGGGTTCGTGAGTTTGCTCACCCAGACGCTGTGCTACTGTCGGAAGTATGTGTCTCAGAAGAAGTCCAACCTGACCCACTGGCATCCTGTCCTTGGCTGGTTCTCCCAATCTGTGGATTATGGGTGAGTCCCAGATGCAAATCACTGTCTTTCCTTGACAGACCAGGTCTCCTCTGCTCTCTCCTAGCCTTAACGAGTCAATGCACTTGATCACCAAACAGCTGCAGTTCTTGTGGGGGGTGCCTCTGATCCGGATCTTCTTCTGTGACATCCTGAGCAAGAAGCTACTGGAGAGCCAGGAGCCAGCCCACGCACAGCCAGCATCCCCTCAGAATGTGCTCCCAGTGAAGAGTGAGTGACGGGAGCAGGCCCAACCCTGTAGCGCTGCTCACATGTCTTCTTTTCTCCATGCCAGGTCTCCTAAAGCGTGCTTTTCAAAAGTCGGCATCAGTCCGGAATATTCTCAGGCCTGTCGGGGGTAAACGGGTCGACTCTGCAGAAGTCCAGAAGGTTTGCAACATCTGTGTCCTCTACCAGACCTCGCTGACAACTCTCACACAGATTCGGCTGCAGATACTCACAGGTTCGCAGTCCCCAGGGCATCTTCTTCACCTCCTGAAGCTTGGGTTTCTCTGTGTTTTTTCCAGGTCTCACTTACCTTGATGACCTGCTTCCCAAACTGTGGGCATTTATCTGTGAGCTCGGGCCCCACGGAGGGTTAAAGCTCTTCTTGGAATGCCTGAACAATGACACTGAAGAGTCCAAGCAACTCTTGGCCATGCTGATGCTGTTCTGTGACTGTTCGCGGCACCTCATCACGTAGGTTGACTGCTGTGGGACTGAATTCCTTTTGGAATTGTGGGTAATTTTCTCTCTGATTTAGAATCCTTGATGACATTGAAGTTTATGAAGAACAGATTTCATTCAAACTGGAAGAGCTGGTCACTATCTCCTCTTTCCTGAATTCTTTTGTGTTTAAGATGATCTGGGATGGAATTGTAGGTAAGAGAAAAGGTGTCTGCTGTTGTTTGGTTTCCTCTGACTTTCCTGTTTGTTTGTCCCACAGAGAACGCCAAGGGTGAGACCTTGGAGCTGTTCCAGTCTGTCCACGGGTGGCTTATGGTGCTGTACGAGCGGGACTGCCGGCGGCGCTTCACCCCCGAGGACCACTGGCTGCGAAAGTGAGCTCCAGGGGTGAGGAGGGCTCCATGGAAATTCTCCCAAACCCATGTCTTTCTTCTCAAGGGATCTCAAACCTAGCGTGCTCTTCCAAGAACTCGACAGGGACAGAAAACGGGCACAGTTGATCCTGCAGTACATCCCACATGTCATCCCTCACAAAAACGTGAGTTGCACTCAGAGCTGGGCCCCGATGTGCTGTTTTCTGATCCCGCCTTTGTTCATTTTAGAGAGTTCTACTGTTTCGAACCATGGTTACCAAGGAGAAGGAGAAACTGGGGCTGGTGGAAACCAGCTCTGCCTCCCCGCATGTCACTCACATCACCATCCGCCGGTCCAGGATGCTGGAGGTGAGTGTGAAGCCTATGGAATCCTACCACAATTCCTAATGGGCTGTAATTCTGCTCTTGGCAGGACGGCTACGAGCAGCTTAGGCAGCTCTCCCAGCACGCCATGAAGGGGGTCATCCGTGTGAAGTTTGTCAATGACCTCGGGGTGGACGAAGCAGGGATTGATCAAGACGGTGTTTTTAAGGAGTTCTTGGAAGAGATCATCAAGAGAGTTTTTGACCCAGCACTCAATCTGTTCAAGGTATTTAAGGGGAGCAACAGCAGGGCTGACAGCCTCTGCCTCTCCCCGTCTTTTTGCCTTGCAGACAACCAGTGGGGATGAGAGGCTGTACCCCTCACCCACATCCTACATCCATGAGAATTACCTGCAGCTCTTCGAGTTTGTGGGGAAGATGCTGGGGAAGGCTGTGTATGAGGTAGGAACGTTAAGAAACAGAGAAATGTAAAATGATGGACAGCTCTGCTTCTCTGCTCTCCCAGGGAATTGTGGTGGACGTGCCATTTGCATCCTTCTTCCTGAGCCAACTGCTTGGGCACCACCACAGCGTCTTCTATAGCTCGGTGGATGAACTGCCTTCTCTGGACTCCGAGTTCTATAAAAACCTCACCTCCATCAAGGTGAGCATGGAATGGTGGGTGAGCTAAGCCGACCCTAACACTTTCCCCTTCTCTGTTACATTAGCGCTATGATGGGGACATCACTGACCTGGGCCTGACGCTGTCTTACGACGAGGACGTCATGGGTCAGGTAGGTCCGCCCTTTGGCTGAGCTCCCTTTCCTCCCTATTAATTACTCCCATCTTCTCCCCCAGCTTGTTTGCCATGAACTGATTCCTGGAGGGAAGACCATTCCTGTTACAAATGAAAATAAGTGAGTATAGCAATTAGGTTTTTAAGGTCACCTGTCATTGTTATCTCTTCCTTGTTGGCAACAGAATTAGCTACATCCATCTGATGGCACATTTTCGAATGCACACTCAAATAAAAAACCAAACAGCTGCCCTCATTAGCGGATTCCGTTCCATTATCAAACCCGAGTGGATCCGAATGTTCTCAACTCCTGAACTGCAGCGTCTCATCTCTGGCGACAATGCTGAGATTGATCTGGAAGATTTAAAGTAAGAGGCGGGTGGGGGGAAGGGTGAAATTCCATTGCTGAGCCCAGGTCTGTATTGCTTTCAGGAAGCACACAGTCTACTACGGTGGTTTCCATGGAAGTCACAGAGTCATCATCTGGCTCTGGGATATTCTGGCCTCCGACTTCACACCGGATGAGAGAGCTATGTTTCTGAAGGTATTTTATTTATTACCTATGCATGCATGCATCCCGTCCCCACTGACCCTGCTTTGTGTTGCAGTTCGTGACCAGCTGCTCCAGACCCCCGCTCCTGGGATTCGCCTACCTCAAGCCTCCATTCTCCATCCGCTGCGTGGAGGTGTCGGACGATCAGGTACCCCCACGGGGTGGGTGGGGAAGAGCCTTCTACCTGGAATCGATCCTTTGTTTCTCTCCAGGAGCCACACTTTAAGAAGGATGCAGGAGGCTGGGCGTGGTGGCTCACGCCTGTAATCCCAACACTTTCGGAGGCAGATGGATGACTTGAAGTCAGGAGTTCGAGACCAGCCTGGCCAACATGGCGAAACCTCGTCTCTACTAAAAACACAAAAATTAGCCCGGCATGGTGGCAGGCACCTGTAGTCTCAGCTACTCTGGAGGCTGAGGCAGGAGAATCACTTGAACCCGGGCGGCAGAAGGTTGCAGTGAGCTGAGATTGCGCCACTGCACTCCAGCCTGGGTGACAGAGCTAGATTGTCTAATAAAAAAAAAAAGTGGGGGGTAGCAGGAAAAACTAGCCCACAGCCAGAGATGGTACCATAAGGAGGGTTGGAGCGGGCCTCTCAAAGCAAGCCTAGCAGTGTACCCAAGCTACATGTAGACGATGGGCCACCCGAGATGTTAGCAGCATCCTGAGGGGGTGTCGGCCTCTGTCTTGGAGGGTGCTGGCTTAAGGGTTGAGCCTCAGACTGCAGGGTGTGTTTGGGAAGCAGCTGCCCACAGCTCTGGTCATTAAAGAAGAGAGCGAGCTGGTTCTTCTGGCCCCAGCAATAACAACAAAACAACCTGGAGTATGGTCCCTGCAGCCCTTCCCAGACACAGAGTTCTCATTCTCCAAACGTGGACATCCGGAGGGACACACGGCCTTACGTGGCCACCAGCAGGCCATGGACGGACATTGCCCAGCCCACGTTGCTGCCACAGGTGGACACTCAGAGCGAGAGAGAGGGAAGTTGGGGTGCTGGTGGGAATGGGTGTGGACTGGAATGTTCTAGAGGTATGGGGGGCCTGAGACATCTTGTGAAGTGGGGCGGGGGGCGGGGCTTCTCCATGAGGCCAAAGGTGAGCAGGCCTCTGGGTGTTTCAGAAGAACTGCCCTGGCAACATGCAAGTACAGTTCTAGCAGAGACGCCAAATCAACTGTCAAAACCGAGCCACTGCCACCCCACAAAGCCAGGAAAAGCTTCTAACTGACAATCTTGGGTAAGTCGGCCCTCAGCCTCTGCATCTCCCACCACAGACCAAGGCTCCCAGATCCCCCCAGCCCATGCACTCCATGTGGTCCCCTCTGTGTGCCTGGATACATCGGGACTCTTGGGTGTCACTGGGGATTCCTGCCCTGCCACATGGGGTAAGCTACTGGTAATTACTCAGCTGTGGGAGCTCCTGGTCATCAGCCTTCAAACACAGAAACTCAGGTATTTTTCCCAGCAGACCCTGACCAGCCTCTGTATTTCTCCATAACGCTGGTCGGCTGGGCACAGCGATCTTGGCAACAGATTTTGCGAAATAAACTTGGTCAGTGGATCCCAGTCAACAAAATGTTTTTCCATCTGTTACCCACTTCCTCCTGCCTGTGAAGGGGCAGTGCTCTCTCCTTCTTATAGGTGAGGCTCTGAGAGGTGGAGTGAGTGACTTGCCCAGGGACTCAAAGCCAGGATATGAGGAACTGGGATGTAAGCCCAAGCCTTTGACCAGGAAGGTGACCTCACTCACTCACTTGCCTTCCCTGATCGTCAGAGGCCTGGACAGAAGCCTTCTGTCTCCCAGAGGGGCTAGTCCCACTGACTCTCCTGACCTGCTCCCATCCCACTAGGGACACTGTCCAGGGGAGGGAGCACACCCCATGTGGGGCTTGGTGTGAAGTCTGCTGGGTGGCTTTGTCACATTGCAGATGGTGCCAGATGAGCCGGGCCCCGCCCAGGAAGCCAGACTGCCAGGGAGTTCAGACTCAGCCAACAAACAGACCCACAGGGCCTCCTGTGCCCCAGGCTGGGTGCTGAGTTACAGCCGTGCACACGGTGGACGTGATCCCTGCCCTACAGAGCTCACTCTCTGGTGGGAAAGAGTCAGAACTAATTCAAGGAGGAGGTGTATGGCCACATCCTGTGATCAGCGTCCCTGGCATCTAGTGCTGTGCTATTCTGATGCCCACTCAAGTGGGGAAAGCTGAGGTCAGGAGCTGGTCATTCCCATGCCCAAGGCCCCAGAGTCAGTTAAGTGGCAGAGCCAGGATTCAAACCCTGGTCTGCCACACTCCAGAGCCCTCACTCGGTTTGAGCAGGCAGAAGAGGGGTGGGAGAACATTCTAGGCAAAGGGCTCAGCTTGAGCCAAGCCCCAGGGGCTGCTCTGTCCCTTATCTGGAGCCCGCTGCCTCCACTGCTTGTCCCACTTACCCTTGCCGGGGATGCTGCAAACTGACAGACACACCCATTTTGCCAGTGAGTTCCCACAGCATTTTAAAGGACTTCTTCAGGACCCTAGAGCCCTGGTCTCCCCAAGGCTGCAGAGCAGCAGCTGCCCCCCAGGCACAGAGCTGAAAGGCAGAGCTGGATTTCAGGGTGTGCTGAGTAAAGGGCCGATCTACCCTGCACTTTGGAAGCTCACCGGGTAGAGGGAGGCCAGAGGAATTTCAGGGACTCCACGACTTCCTTAGCTTATCATTCATGTCCCAACAGGCTGCAGCCTGTCTCCCTACCAGCTAAGGCAGAGTTGCAAGTGGGACAGAATCAGTGCCCACTCCAAACATGGCTCCTTGGCTGCATCTGGGAACGGGTTCCATTAGGTGGTGTGTGGAGGGTCTCAAACATCTTAACAGTGATGGTGAATGCGCCAGTGCCTCTGCAGCAGGGGCCAGAGTTCCTGTCTCCCCTCCTGGTTTGCTATCACAGGGGCCCCTGGTGAATAGGCTGGGTGGCTCATCCCAGCGAGTGTTCAAACTCAAAAGCTGGATGGCTAGAAACTGCCCACCTGCACCAAACCACCATCAGAAGTGGTCTTTATCAGCCAGGGCAACAGAAGCCAGCTCTGCCTCACTTAGAAAAGAAATGTATTGGGCAGTATTGAGGGCTGGAAGCCCAGGCCACAAGCAGAATGGGAGCCAGGGCAGTTCAGGGGACCTGTGCAGTTCAGCCTGAAGCTGGGTCTCTTTAGGATGCTGTGGGCGTGAATGAACCAGCTCCAGCCAGCAACCCATCCTCGCTCAGTGCATGCAGGGGTCTTTAGGGAAATTCAGAGAAAATTCAGGGATTGAAGTAGACTGGGCAAGGCACTGATGTCATTCATTCTTTCATACTCATTTCAATAAATATTTTTGGGCACCTGCTGTGTGCACAGCCTGTTCTAGGCACTGGGATTCAATCTCATTTTGTTGTTCTTGAGACTGAGTCTCATTCTGTTGCCCAGGCTGGCAATGTGGCACGATCTCGGCTCGCTGCAACTTCTGCCTCCTGGGCTCAGGTGATCCTCCCACCTCAGCCTCCCGAGTGGCTGGAACTACAGGTGCACGCCACCACACCTGGCTAATTTTTGTATTTTTTGTAAAGACAGAGTTTTGCAATGTTGCTCAGGCTGGTGTTGAACTCCTGGGCTCAAGCGATCCTCCTGCCTCAGCCTCCCAAACTGCTGGGATTACAGGTGTGAGACACCACACCCAGCCGGATTCAGAGTATTTTGAGAGAGACAGACACCAAAGGAGAAACCAATAAGATAATTTCTGGTGTGTTGAAAATGAGACAAAGAGCCCCATGGAGATTGTATCCCATGGGAAGAAGTAAATCCTCAAAAAGAAATTGAAGCAATTGGATGGTGGGTCCCCAAACAGCAAATATCCACAAGAGGCGTCCTGCCCACACTGGCCCCAGGGCAGTGATCAGGATTCAGATTCCAGAACTAGACTAGAATTCAAATCTAGCCTCAGCCACTTTCTCATCACGACCTGGAGCAAGTCACTTCGTCTTTCCAAGCTTGCAAAATTGGGATGATCACTCTTCCCTGGTTGCTGAGATCAAACAAGGTCATACATGCAGTGCCGGCCATGCAGGCATCATCGAGTTCCATCCTGAGAACTCGATCACGTCCTGGGTGCATGTGCGCGTACGCGCGCACACACATGTACACACGCACACGCATGCATGCATGCACGGTGGGGCACCCAAGCCGATGCCCGCTCCTCGAGGCTGGGGGCTATGCATGCCTGACCCTCTGGTGTATTCAATTATAGGTTTAGCCACATTCATTCCTCCCTCCTTGTAGGTAAGATTTATTAAAATACCCAATCACAGAAATAGCCCTGCTCCCTGACAGCAGCCAACCCACAGCGAAACCACGTTTCCTTGAACCCTCCCCCAAACCCCAACACACGCCAAAACCCTATAATAAGTCCTTGCACAGACCCTCTTCCTGAGGCACCCCAGGTTCCCCACGGTGCGCGTGCTCCCTTATTGCAACAAGACAATAAATCTGACTTTGTTCGACTACAGGTGTGTTCTTGGTGGTCTTTGGCTGCAGG